AGGTCCTATGGTCGTAATAGAGACCTCTGCACTTGACAGATGCTAAATAAATAATAGCCAACACTTATCAAGTACTTGTCAACCCCGCATTGGGTGAGACATTTTATACACATTATCTCATTTAATCCTCACAACTCCATCAGTGAGGGATAATAATCATCTCCATTAAGCTGATGAAAAAAACATGGTTTATCAAGGTCACACGAGGTGGATTTAGCAGGCCTGGCTCCAGAATCCACCTTCTTGATACTGTGTAGCTAGGTTCTGTCAGGTGAGAGAGGACAGGGATAGGGATAAAACCCTTGTGCCCCAAGCATATGCACACCGCTGTCCTTCAATGATCATAAACTTGAGGACTAGTTAACTGACTTCCAAACACTCACCCCTCCCCCAGTTTCTGGATGAAGAGGTAGCGCTTATTGTCAATGATGACAGTTCCCCGAGAGCAGACACACAGCGCGTGGCCCATAATGTCTCAGTCATCCTCTTCAAGGACGGTCTGAGGCTACCGAAGAGCTCGTCCAGGGTGAGTGGGCTCTTCCAGGAGATGCGCTGGGGGCCCAGCGGATCATGCTGGAAAGAAAACAACGGCAGGGTCACAGGTCCGGCACAATCCAGACGACCCATGAAGTACCAATGCGGAGAGCTCAGGCCCAGGTCTCTGGAACCTACACTATAGTGTAGAGAAAACAGGCCCTGCTCCGTCGCCAGCTTCAGGGGTGGGGTCAGGCGCCTTACGGCCTCAGGACACACAGCGGCTACCGGGCCACTTCCTCCAACCCCAGCCCATCTTTGGGCAGCCCCCGCTCCCACGCCCATCGCGCCGCAAAAGCAGAGCATAGCGTAGTTTCAGAGGACGTGCGAGGCTCAGGCCCACTCCTGGCAGGGCCCACCCCGGTCTAGGAGCCCAGAGCCCGGGATGGGCCATCTGCACTGCCGGACTGACCTGGCTCGGGCCAGAGAGAAGCGCCACCGACCGGAAGCAGTGCTGACATCATCAGTCCGCGCCGGCGTAACGGCCCGCGGTATCTCAGCAACCGCTGGGCATCCGGAGGATGTGGGGACGCGGAGCTGAGAGGCTCCGGGCTAGCTAGGTGTAGGGGTGGACGGGTCCCAGGACCCTGGTGAGGGTTCTCTACTTGGCCTTCGGTGGGGGTCAAGACGCAGGCACCTACGCCAAAGGGGAGCAAAGCCGGGCTCGGCCCGAGGCCCCCAGGACCTCCATCTCCCAATGTTGGAGGTAGGAGGCTTCATACCTCTGGCGCTCTGGGGCCACCAGGCCCGGCTAATTTTTGTATTTTTAGTAGAGACAGGGTTTTGCCCTGTTGGCCAAGCTGGTCTTGAACTCCTGACCTCAAGTGATCCACCCGCCTCGGCCTCCCAAAGTGTTGGGATTACAGGCGTGAGCCATCGTGCCCAGCCAGATTCTCCATTTCTAACAAGTTCCCAGGTGATGTCGATGAAGCTGGTTCGTGAACTGCACTTTAACATGATGTAGAAATTTTACAAACTAGTAGAGTAAGGGGGTGGCTGCAGGCTGGAGAGGAAGTCCAGGCTAAACGCCTGGCAACTTGAGGTGGTTTCCGCCCCCTTGCTCGCTGAGGTTCCCTCCCAGGAATCCGACACGTGACGGTCTGTCCGCCGTCTCAGACTAGAGGAGCGCTGTAAACGCCATGGCTCCCAAGAAGCTGTCCTGCCTTCGTTCCCTGCTGCTGCCGCTCAGCCTGACGCTACTGCTGCCCCAGGTAAGATGAGACGGTGAACCAGCCTGCCGGGTGTCTGCTGAGCAGCGTCTCTTTCTCTTTATAGGCAGACACTCGGTCGTTCGTAGTGGATAGGGGTCATGACCGGTTTCTCCTAGACGGGGCCCCGTTCCGCTATGTGTCTGGCAGCCTGCACTACTTTCGGGTACCGCGGGTGCTTTGGGCCGACCGGCTTTTGAAGATGCGATGGAGCGGCCTCAACGCCATACAGTTGTAAGAAGTGCTCGCAAGAGCCGCGGAGGGATCCTTGGTTCCTATTAACCTCTTCCTTTCTCAGTTATGTGCCCTGGAACTACCACGAGCCACAGCCTGGGGTCTATAACTTTAATGGCAGCCGGGACCTCATTGCCTTTCTGAATGAGGCAGCTCTAGCGAACCTGTTGGTCATACTGAGACCAGGACCTTACATCTGTGCAGAGTGGGAGATGGTGAGTTAGCTGGAGAAGGGATAGAACCAGTTATGCTTCTTTGTTCTCTTTATGTTTGTCTCAGGGGGGTCTCCCATCCTGGTTGCTTCGAAAACCTGAAATTCATCTAAGAACCTCAGATCCAGGTGAGTTGAGACAAAGGATTTAACACAGAAGCACCTAACACAGAAGCTCTGCTCCTTCCTTTAGACTTCCTTGCCGCAGTGGACTCCTGGTTCAAGGTCTTGCTGCCCAAGATATATCCATGGCTTTATCACAATGGGGGCAACATCATTAGCATTCAGGTACAAGGGGGAAGTGACTGGAGCAGGGGAAGAGCTGGGTTCCACTTTCCCTCCCCTCTGGCAGGTGGAGAATGAATATGGTAGCTACAGAGCCTGTGACTTCAGCTACATGAGGCACTTGGCTGGGCTCTTCCGTGCACTGCTAGGAGAAAAGATCTTGCTCTTCACCACAGATGGGCCTGAAGGACTCAAGTGTGGCTCCCTCCGGGGACTCTATACCACTGTAGATTTTGGCCCAGGTCTCAAGCAAGGGCTGGGAGTGGAGTCTGGGATTTATCTTTTTCTTTTGCCTCCTTTCCGCAGCTGACAACATGACCAAAATCTTTACCCTGCTTCGGAAGTATGAACCCCATGGGCCATTGGTGAGGGGCCAGAGAGGAGTCAGGGAATCAGGCTCACTCACACTCCTTTCATTTCACACTCTAGGTAAACTCTGAGTACTACACAGGCTGGCTGGATTACTGGGGCCAGAATCACTCCACACGGTCTGTGTCAGCTGTAACCAAAGGACTAGAGAACATGCTCAAGTTGGGAGCCAGTGTGAACATGTAAGTAAAGACACTGGGGGCAATATGAATCTTTTACCTGTTCCCCCACCCTCTCTCACTTCAGGTACATGTTCCATGGAGGTACCAACTTTGGATATTGGAATGGTGAGTCCAGATGGTCCCTGGGATAGAAGCAGATGTTGAATTAATTAAATTGGCTCAACTTCAGGTGCCGATAAGAAGGGACGCTTCCTTCCGATTACTACCAGCTATGACTATGATGCACCTATATCTGAAGCAGGGGACCCCACACCTAAGCTTTTTGCTCTTCGAGATGTCATCAGCAAGGTACCCTACCATTTCATTAAGCTCCAAAGGCTTTCCTATGGATCCTGAGAGAATCTGGGCTCAGTTCCAGGAAGTTCCTTTGGGACCTTTACCTCCCCCGAGCCCCAAGATGATGCTTGGACCTGTGACTCTGCACCTGGTAAGTTCCTCCACATCTTTTCTCTTATACCAGATATTCTAATTCTTCTCCCTTATTCTAATAGGTTGGGCATTTACTGGCTTTCCTAGACTTGCTTTGCCCCCGTGGGCCCATTCATTCAATCTTGCCAATGACCTTTGAGGCTGTCAAGCAGGTAAGGCATAAACCCACATCTGGTGGAGATGATTTGTCTGAAGTACTCATTCTTCCATACCCAGGACCATGGCTTCATGTTGTACCGAACCTATATGACCCATACCATTTTTGAGCCAACACCATTCTGGGTGCCAAATAATGGAGTCCATGACCGTGCCTATGTGATGGTGGATGGGGTGAGAACCTAATTCCAGGCTGTGAGCCCCAAAGCCTTGCTCCTATCCTATCTCCTATCCACAGGTGTTCCAGGGTGTTGTGGAGCGAAATATGAGAGACAAACTATTTTTGACGGGGAAACTGGGGTCCAAACTGGATATCTTGGTGGAGAACATGGGGAGGCTCAGCTTTGGGTCTAACAGCAGTGACTTCAAGGTGAGCTAGCTTTGCCTAGTTATATCCCAGGGGAATGATGACTTTTCATTTTCCTTCCCTATAGGGCCTGTTGAAGCCACCAATTCTGGGGCAAACAATCCTTACCCAGTGGATGATGTTCCCTCTGAAAATTGATAACCTTGTGAAGTGGTGGTTTCCCCTCCAGTTGCCAAAATGGCCATATCCTCAAGCTCCTTCTGGCCCCACATTCTACTCCAAAACATTTCCAATTTTAGGCTCAGTTGGGGACACATTTCTATATCTACCTGGATGGACCAAGGTATTGGTAATGGTGGTGGTTTGGGTAGCGGGTTTTCCCCTCTTTCCTGCTCCCTATTCCCCAGGGCCAAGTCTGGATCAATGGGTTTAACTTGGGCCGGTACTGGACAAAGCAGGGGCCACAACAGACCCTCTACGTGCCAAGATTCCTGCTGTTTCCTAGGGGAGCCCTCAACAAAATTACATTGCTGGAACTAGAAGATGTACCTCTCCAGCCCCAAGTCCAATTTTTGGATAAGCCTATCCTCAATAGCACTAGTACTTTGCACAGGACACATATCAATTCCCTTTCAGCTGATACACTGAGTGCCTCTGAACCAATGGAGTTAAGTGGGCACTGAAAGGTAGGCCGGGCATGGTGGCTCATGCCTGTAATCCCAGCACTTTGGGAGGCTGAGACGGGTGGATTACCTGAGGTCAGGACTTCAAGACCAGCCTGGCCAACATGGTGAAACCCCGTCTCCACTAAAAATACAAAAATTAGCCGGGCGTGATGGTGGGCACCTCTAATCCCAGCTACTTGGGAGGCTGAGGGCAGGAGAATTGCTTGAATCCAGGAGGCAGAGGTTGCAGTGAGTGGAGGTTGTACCACTGCACTCCAGCCTGGCTGACAGTGAGACACTCCATCTCAAAAAAAAAAAAAAAAAAAAAAGTAACCCTTGGACCTGGGACATGGAGTGGGCAGGATCCCTTGGTGCTGGCCACGGTGACCCTAAGGAACTAAAGGCCACAGTGCCTCTGAATGTAAGTACAAGTACACATTCCTTGCCAAACTTTATTGTGATTAAAATTCCAGAGACAGTACCAGCTCCACATACCTCTAGCCCTGTCTTTGCCCTAGTTCCCG